ACTTTTATTTGCTGTTCTCTTGTAACTAATTTTCCAGCTGACTATCCTGCATAACTCAGACATTCTTATATGATATCTATGGTTACATGCTACATTTTTGTTTTTTGTTTTGTTTTGTTTTTTGAGACAGAGTCTTGCTCTGTCACCCAGGCCTGAGTGCAGTGGCCTGATCTTGGCTCACTGCAACCCCCACCTTGCGGGTTCAAACGGTTCTTCTGCCTCAGCCTCCTGAGTAGCTGGGGTTACAGGTGCACACCACCACGCCCGGCTAATTTTTGTATTTTTAGTAGAGATGGGGTTTTGCCATGATGACCATGCTGGTCTTGACCTCCTGACCTCAGATGATCCACCCGCCTTGACCCCCAAAGTCCTGGGATTACAGGTGTGAGCCACCACACCCAGTCACGTGTTACATTATTTATTTTTTTTAATTTAATTTTATTTTTTGAGACGGAATCTCGCTCTGTCACCCAGGCTAGAGTACAATGGCGTGATCTTGGCTCACTGCAACCACCGCCTCCTGGGTTCAAGCAATTCTCCTGCCTTAGACTCCTGAGTAGCTGGGATTACAGGCACACGCCACCACGCCCGGCTAATTTTTTTTTTTTTTTTTTTTTTTTTTTTTTTTGAGATAGAGTCTCGCTCTGTTGCCCAGGCTGGCGTGCAGTGTTGCAATCTCGGCTCACTGCAACCTCCACCTCTCGGGTTCAAGTGATTCTCCAGCCTCAGCCTCCCAAGTAGCTGGGACTACGGGCATGTCCCACCATGCCTGGCTAATTTTTGTATTTTTAGTAGAGACGGGGTTTCACCATACTGGTCAGGCTGGTCTCAAACTCGTGACCTCAGGTGATCCACCCACCTTGGCCTCCCAAAGTGCTGGGATTACAGGCGTGAGCCACAACGCCCAGCCTAATTTTTGTATTTTTAGTAGAGACGGGGTTTCACCTTGTTGGTCAGGTTGCTCTCGAACTCCTGACCTTGTGATCCGCCCGCCTTGGCCTCCCAAAGTGCTGGGATTACAAGCCTGAGCCACCACGCCTGGCCACATTTTTTATTCTTATGTGAGCTTGATGGGCTGAATGCTAAGTATTTTATTTCAGGATAACCAATTATTGCATATTAGTATAAATGAGCTGTTGGGGACAGGATACTTAGAAGTGCAACCCTTAGAGCATATTCCCCCTCAAATTTTTGGATGTAGTTTGAAAAATAAAAGCCAGCCTTTTAGCTTTGAAAACCCAGCGTCTGTGTGCCTCAATCTCTTCCTCTGAAAAGTGGGGCATTTGGACTGCGATACTTAATTAGTGCTGAATGTAGTTCTGTGAAAATAATTGGCAAATGTATTGCCGATGGTCCCCATTATTTCTTACATCATATCAAAAAGATTACATTGTAATGTTAGATTTCCTGTATTCTAATTAGTTGCCTAATGTAGTGTCATAAGTATCTATAGTCTTAGCAAAAGCCATATTTTTCTGTCCAGGTGCAGTGGCTTACATCCGTAGCCCCAACACTTTGGGATGCCAAAGCAGGAAGATCACTTGAGCCCAGGGGTTTGAGAGCAGCCTGGGAAACATAGGGAAACCCCATCTGTGGAAAAAAAAAATAATTAGCTGGGCGTGGTAGCACATGTCTGTGGTTCGAGCTACTCTGGAGGCTGAAGAGGGAGGATTGTCTGGGCATGGGAGTTTGAGGCGACAGTGAGCCATGATCACACCATTGCACTCCAACCTGGGCAACAGAACAAGACCCTGCCTCAAAAAAAAAAAAAATCCTGTATTTTTCTGACCTAGAATTAGAATCCATGATCTGTTATTCTAAATGGTCTGTGAATACAAAATAATTTAAAATAGTACTGACCTACCTAGAACATCAGTATATTGGAAGGTTTCAGCTGTGAGTGACAGAAAACCTGAAACAAGTGGCTTAAAATAAGATTAAAATGTATTTCTTTTTTTTTTTTTTTTTTTTTTGAGATGGAGTCTTGCTCTGTCGGTTGCCCAGGCTGGAGTGCAGTGGCGCGATCTCGGCTCACTGCAACCTCTGCCACCTGGGTTCAAGCAACTCTCCTGCCTCAGCCTCCCGAGTAGCTGGGACTACAGGCACCCACCACCACGCCTGGCTAATTTTTGTATTTTTTTTTTTAGTAGAGAATGGGGTTTCACCGTGTTAGCCAGGATGGTCTCGATCCCCTGACCTCGTGATCCGCCTGCCTCGGCCTCTCAAAGTGCTGGGATTACAGGCGTGAGCCACCACGCCCAGCCTAAAATGTATTTCTTATTCATGTAAAAGTTGGTACAGATCTGGAATGGAGCTTCATGGCATCAGGGACATTTTACCACTTACTCCTAGTTCTCTCTTACCACTCTGCCCTCCTCTTGGGTGTAAACCTCATTTTTATTGAGGAAAATGGTAGCACCTATTGCAGGTACAGGATGGAGAAAGGGATGAAGCAGAAGATAGAAGGCACCTGTCAGTATTCTGTTAAGCATGATTCCCAGACAACTTCATGTGCATCAGTTACATTGGCCAGAACTGAGACATATGGCCGTGCACAGCTGCAAGGAAGGCTAGGAAGTGTAGTCACATGCCCAACCAAAAATTCTAATTAAGTGGAAGAAAGGGAGAACAGATATTGAGGGTGGGGTAGGACAGAAAACCATCAGTCTCTGATACAGACTCATTAATGATAAACAAAAGGAAAACCAAAGAGCAGCTACCATTCTCTAGCTTCCTCTAGAGAAGGAGGCTTCTGTTTCTCGTAGCCGATACTGATTCTCTAAATGGAAATGTCCATTCGGAGAATATACTAATATACAAGATCCGATCTCTACAAAATATATATATTTTAAAAAGAATATGTCATTCTCTTTTCTGTAATTGTGTTAGTGCAGAGAATCTTCCAAAAGAAACCTGCTAAATATATTTTCTGGTTTGAATTTTGGAGTTGATATTATGGTTTATGAGCCAACCTCTTGTGAGTTTGGTTAAGTGTAAATTTTTCCAGTGAGTCTGTGAGCCCCTGGGGAAAATGATGAAGTAGAGAATAGACCCAACTCTTGACGTACTGTGACCTTACTGGGAGCATATATCTTGTACAGCTTCATATGACCTGAGGCACTCATCATTCATTCCTGATCTTGAAGGAAGAGAAAAATTACAAACTTGTATAGTCTTCAATATATCCATCTATAAAACCAGAATAATAGCGCTTTGTGTGATGAAGATTAGTAGTAGTCTTGTAAAACATTTTTATAAAGGAAAGAGAGCTTTCAGGGCTAATGAAATTGCAAGTCTTGATTCTTTAAGACTCATTTAGAGGATTATTCACTGTTCTGAAATGATTGTGATTTTTCAGCATTTTTGAAAAAAAAAAGCAGAACCAAATTCACCCCCCAAATATTGAAATAACATTTGATCTGCCCCATCGTCTCAGTTGTTCCATTGGCTGCCTAAAATCATTTTAAAGATGAAGTCTTCACATATCTTTCTTAAAAGAACGAGGTGATCCTAGTAAACAAAGGGGAGACTTCCAGGCAGTGCTTAGGACTGTAATTTTTAGAAATGCAAGGTAATTATCACCAGTGTCAAACTACCAGGCAGCCTGCACACTTTGCTGATTCATAACCATTTGAAGAATGCTGAATTAGTCATGAACATCTTAGATGCTGTTTTGTGGCTGTAGAATTTTCCTTCTACAAAATTTAGATCTAAAAACAGATAGGGTTTTAATTTATACAGGTTGGCTATCTGGAAATTGTTGTTGAAGAAATGTGGCTAAACTAATGTCTGTTTCTCAGTATTCTGTACCCTGCCCCTGTCACTTCAGAAAGGAGTCCACTTGTGGTTCAGGCTCAAAGATGTAGATCTAACCCAGAGTGGCCCAGGGAGATGTGGCTCAGGCCCAAATGATTCCTAACCCCAATGCCAGCCTCACACCAGAGAACAAAAAGAGACCTGATGGGAATGATGAGCACTCACTATATGCCAGGCACACCCCAGAGGTGGATGTGGGTAACTCTCCCTATATTATAGATGGGACATTGAGACTTGCCTACAAGTCCCCGTGGTGGGGCGTGGCTAAACTCAACTCTGTAAGGTTACTGCCTCTGCTATGCCATCTTTCATGGAACCCACTTAGTGCCATGCAGCTTTCTCTAATTTGCTCTCAGTTCCTGGCTATGAATTGCTAAACTATCAGTGACATTGTTTTCTCTCACTTTTAAGGCTGTACAATGAAAGAATCTTCCATTTTTCATTTGTTAGCTTGTTGCTGTTTTACCACTCTAGAAGTGCTTGTGGTTTACTAAACTTCTTTATTTCACTTTTAGTACGTGCAGTTTATGCATTCTAGTCTTTTGTCTTCAGGGATTCTAAACTCCTGTAGGAATTCTAATACCTTTTTGGGTAACTAAGAATTCACCATTAAAGTCCTGGAATTAATGTGTTCAATCTAGAATCCTCAAGAATAAGAAGTGAGCTGTCGAGGTTTATAGAGAACCCTGTTGACACTTCTCCCAGAGTAGCTTCAACAGGGTCCAAAGACTCGTCACCTTTCCCAGGGGTTTGGTTTTGAATTAGGATCACTGACAGTTCAGCAACTTTATGCTACCAATTAGAAAAGGAGATCACTATGTAGAGAAAATTTAGTGCCTTCTAATCACCTTTGTATACTTGAATTTAGTTATTAATTTACCCTGTCTGTAGAATGAACAAACTCAACTCCTTTAATTTAAAACAAATGAAATAACTCTTTAATGACTGCTCCATTAAACAGAGTTGTATTGATTTCTATCTGTTATACTCCAGAGGTAGGTGTTTTAACCCTGTGCTTTTCCGGGGAGTTATAACTGACTGTTGATGGACAGGTGTCACAAATACAACTGATACATTCAGATTGTCACAGCCAATTCCTACCTTTATTTAAAGAGTGATTTTCTTTTTTCTATCTTTAGGGCCACTCTGGCTCTTTATTTCAGGATGTTTTCTTGATTATCTCATAGACCTAGCAATTCCCAAAGGAGGTTTGTAATATTCAATACTGTTTCGAGAAGTGCCATGACATTTTCAGAATAAAATGAACATTGATTAATTTTAATTTAAAAGACACAGTTCTTTGTCACAGATTGGAGGAGACTAAAGAGATACAATTAATGCAATGTGGGATCCTAGAACAGAAAAAGAATATTAGTGGGAAAGCTGGTGAAAATTGCATAAAGTCTGTATTTTAGTTAATAGGATTATATCTGTTGATTTCCTGTCTTTCTGCTATCCTTAGGTAAGATTTTAACATTTGGGGAAGTTAGGCGAAGGGTATTTGGGAACTCTTGCAACTTTTCTATAAATCGAAAATTATTTCAAAATAAAAAGTTTAAAAATATATACCTTGTTGCCAGTTATTTAGAAATTATGGTGTGGGCCTTTCTGGAGGCCCTCTAAGGCAGTGAAGATGATCCAAGATGCATCAGCATACTAACTGCCCACAGGAACCAACCACGGAAATTGTTTTTACTTGTGTATCCATTCTAACCCTACCAGTGCAGTCCAGGCTTATCAAGGTCCATGGAAGGCAGCAGGTTCTCATGGGAAGAGTAAGAGGTTTGATTTCAGATATGTGGCCAGGAGTGGTGGCTCACGCCTGTAATCCCAGCACTTTGGGAGGCTGAAGTGGGCAGATCACTTGAGGTCAGGAGTTTGAGACCAGCCTGGCCAACATGGTGAAACCCTGTCTCTACTAAAAATACAAAACTTAGCTGGGTGTGGTGACGGGCTCCTGTAATCCAGCTACTCGGGAGGCTGAGGCAGGAAAATCACTTGAATGTGGGAGGTGGAGGTTGCAGTGAGCTGAGATCGGGCCACTGTACTCCAGCCTGGGTAGTAGAGTGAGACTCTGCCTCAAAAAAAAAAAGATGTGAGTTTTCAGTTTCTTCTACCACTCACTAGTGGTTTCAGTTTGGGCAGCTAGCCTGACTTTTCTGAGTCTCAGTTTTTCATCTGAATACTGGGGAGCATAATATCTATCCCATAGTGATTATAAGGATTAAATAATATGTATACAACCTAGTCACAAACTCTAAAGCACAATGTAAAATGTTCATTTTGATTAATATCCAAATTAATCACTTGGAAAAAAAAGGTTCTCCAGTTTCAGGGATTATACATCAGGCTAACTCTTTTTAGGTAATTTTTCCTAGATTAATTGTATTGCTACATTGGATGTAATCAAAATCCATAGATGATATATTTAAAATTGTGCTTATAACATTTTTATTATTAACAATCCATTTGAACCTAAACCAATATGACAAAGAAACAAAGTAGTAAGCTGAACACTGTAGTCTATTTAATACAAAGATTTACTTGCATATTATTTTGACTTATTTAAGCCAATGTCTAGCCTTTTTGCTTTGGAAATTATGACACTAGGAAGAGAATTTCAAATATGAAAATCCCAAATCTGTCAGTTTCCATGAAATTTAAAGCCAAAGTCATTAATGGAATCCATGGAGCTATTTTCAAGGGAGACCCTAGAGAGATACAATGTCCAGTCTACCAATTGTACGAGACTTACAACCTTGTAGTTTGTTTGCAGAAGTAAATTATTCTATAACTAATTGAAAACAAGGAGCTTATTCAAAATACTGAAGTGTACAAATGAACAACAGCAAAAAAAAAAAAGACAAAATACTGAAGTGCTACCAGGTACCTGTGATGAAATTTTATATTTCTTGTTTTACATCCAAGTTTGTAATCTGTGTTACAAACTTACATCTAAAGTTTATTCTAAGTCCGTATTTCATGTGGCTTCATGCTCTGATTCTGCCTGGTAAAGTGCTGCAGTGTGGTTTCAACCAGATTGTAATTATTATTCTTCCTGTATGTTGATATAACTGCTTTACTAAAGTAGCCTCACATAGCTCAATCAGAGTTTTCTCCAAAAATGTCAGTCTAATGCCAAAACCAAAAGAGATCAAAGACATGGAAGATTTCCTAGTGAAGTCAGAGCTGCTCATCAGTAGTGCTTACCTTTGAATAAAGAGAAATACTTTAAAAAGCCAACTGTTATTGAGTGGGTAAAGTAATGAGTAAGATCTCTGTTATCCTCAAGGAGTATTGTATTGCTACACTGGATGTAATCAATGTAGTATTAGAGGATTACAATCAATGTAATTCTGCGCTCAAGGAGTACATTTTCCAACTCAGTAAAAAGTAGTGTATTAGCAAGTATAGATGGAAATTCCGTGTGTGTGTGTGTGTGTGTGCGTGTGTGTGTGTATATAGCCACACATATTCTATTCATGAAACGGCAATCTCATTAGATTAAGACAATAATGTGCATTATTCATGTTATTTTACTGTCATTCGAGAGATATTAGACAACTGAGAAGAAACAATTTATATATAATTATAAATGTATAATTAAAATGATCATTAAATGATTACCTTATCTAAGCAAATGCTGATTTAAGACAGATAGCTATAGGATATTTGTGAAGTATCTAATTATCCTTGTGATAATTTTTCCTCACTACATTTATCCAGAAAAAGCCAGGATTTTCAACTAAGTCTTTTAAATAAGAATCAAGGTTTTTAAATTTCTGTGAATCTTTACAAACAACTGGGACAATTTTCTTTAAAAATAGCTTCTTAAGGCATGGAGCAGTGGCTCACGCCTGTAATCCCTGTACTTTGGGAGACTTAGGCAGGCGGATCATGAGGTTAGGAGATCGAGACCATCCTGGCTAACACGGTGAAATCCTATCTCTACTAAAAATACAAAAAATTAGCTGGGCATGGTGGCACATGCCTGTAGTCCCAAGCTGCTTGGGAAGCTGAGGCAGGAGAATCACTTGAACCAGGTAGGCGGAGGTTGCAGTAAGCCAAGATGGCACCACTGCATTCCAGCCTGGGCGGCAGAGCGAGACTCCATCTCAAAAAAAAAAAAAAAAAAAAAAGTTGTTTAAAAAATAAATAAAAATAAAAATAGCTTCTTCCAATTCCATTTACAATTAAATTTTTTATTCTCTTTAATAGGTAACATTAACATATCCTAGCAGCAAAATACTAAAGATATTATAAACAGGTATTCAGTGAAGTCATTCTCCTTCCAGCCCTGTCAGAGGCTCAATCACTGATACCAGTTTTTTATATATTTTTCTAGAGACCTTTTTAGACAAATACAAAGCTAGCTTCTCTTTTCTTTTTATATCAGAGGTGATATGCCACATGCACTGTCCTGTGTGTTGTTTTTTTGTTTTGTTTTGTTTTTTACTTAGCAATGTTATCATGGAACTGTGCCAAATCTACATTTTTTTTTTTAATTTTTAGAGACAGGATCTTGCTCTGTCATCTTGGCTGGGATGCAGTGATGTGATCATAGCTTGCTGTAGTCTCGAACCTTGGGTCACAGATGATCCTCTAACCTCAGCCTCCTGAGTAGCTAGGACTAAAAGCATGTGCCACCATGCCCAGCTAATTAAAAAATATATATATGTGTGTGTGTATATATATATTATTTTTTTAACTGTGTTGGCCCAGGCTGGTCTCTAACTCCTGGCCTTAAGCAGTCCTCCCACCTTGGCCTCCCAAAGTGCTGGGATTACAGGTGTGAGCCACCATGACTGACCTGGTATCATTCTTTAACAACTGTAAAACATTAGATTGTGATGATATTCTATGACTTAACCAATTACATATTTAGGTTGCTTCCAACCTTTTGCTTTTATAAACAAGTTTGTGTGAAGAGCCTGGTACAAATGTGTCTTTGAGTATGCATGCAAGTACATCTGAAAGATAAATTCCTAAATGTGGAATTGCTGGGTCAATAGGTAAGTGCATGTATAATTTTGCTGAGTTGCTCTTGTGGAAGCCAATAATTCTACTCACAATTCCACTGATAATGTGTGAGAGTACTTTTTTCCCCCAAGCAGAAAGTTTCTGTGGATTTTTTTTGGGGGTGTTTCTGAGTTTTACTTAGAAAGGCCTTCCCCATTTTGAGATTATTTTTAAAATTCTTTGATATATTTTAATATTTTCATAATTTCATTTTTTATATTTAAACCTTAGGTACAGCTCAGATATATTTTAATACAAAGAATAAGGCTATCTTAATTTTTTTTCTCAACTGGCTACCTAATTGTCCCAATATCATTTGTGAATAATCCATCTCTCTCTCTTTCTCTCTAATGGGAAATGTCAGCTTTATGATTCCTATATTAATTTGGGCTATTCTTTAACTTTCTTGTATCTGCCAGCGTAGGCTAGGTTATGTTGTGGTAACAAACAACCTCAAAATCTTAATGGCTTATAACAAGAATTTTCCTTCCTTTTGGTACATGTTCATCAAGAGTTGGCTGAGAGCTCTACTCCGTGTCTTCTCACTCAGAAACTAATGGAGTTGCCACCATCTTGAACATTACCAGCTTTCCTGACTAAGGGAAAGAGGGGCCTGGAGACTCTCACACCATCAGTAAAATGTTCAGCCTGAAAGAGATATACATCAGTTCCCTTCACAGCTCGCTGACAAGTTTTAGTCACATGACTCTACCCACAACAAAACAGCAGGAAAATACAGTCATACATGTGTGCAGAAGGAAGATGGAAAGCTGAAAATATTTGGTAAACAACAACTGTCGTATTTCTATTCTGTCTATTCCCTTTTCTACCTTATTGCACTGGCTAGAACTTCCAGCACTATGTTGAATAAGAGTGGTGAGAGCAGATATCCTGCCTTGTTCCCGGTCTTAGGGGGGTAAGTATTCAGTCTTTCACAATTAAGAATAATATTTTTTTTCCATTCTTTTCTTCCCCCACAGTTCATCCATGAGCTCGGATTTCCCACATTACAACTTCAGGATGCCTAATATTGGATTCCAGAATCTGCCTCTCAACATATATATTGTGGTTTTTGGTACTGCTATATTTGTCTTCATCCTTAGTTTACTCTTCTGTTGCTACTTGATTAGGTAACCAATTTTCATTCTATGTTACTTCAAAATCAATATTGCATTACTAATTTCTGTCTTTTAGGCTAAGACATCAAGCACACAAAGAATTTTATGCCTACAAACAGGTGAGAAATTTAATTCAGATTGGCTTTGATTTTGGGCATAAGAACATACTTTTTTGTCTTACAGGTTATATTAAAAGAGAAAGTAAAAGAATTGAATTTACATGAGGTAAGTTGATGATAAGTAAATCCTCTTGAGCCCACTTGGCTTCATTTGTGCATTTGTCTTTCAGCTCTGTGCAGTGTGCCTAGAAGACTTCAAGCCTCGAGATGAGTTGGGGATTTGCCCATGTAAGCACGCCTTCCACAGAAAGTAAGTATTGGTATGGAATTACTTAATGGGACACATCTTCCCCCTGTGGTGTCTCCTTCTGCAGGTGCCTTATTAAGTGGCTGGAGGTTCGTAAAGTGTGTCCCCTGTGCAACATGCCAGTTCTACAGCTGGCCCAGTTGCACAGTAAGCAGGACCGTGGACCCCCTCAGGGGCCCCTTCCTGGGGCAGAGAACATTGTATAGCTTACCGCAAGGATCAGACTGTTGCTGGACACGACGTCTGTGTGGAGCCAGGAGGAACACATGTGGTGTCTGTATGGCTGCTCTCTACCTAGGACACCAGCTGCCACTTCTTTTGCCTCATGAAGAACTCTTGGGCCAGCCAAACTGGGAACCTAGGTGTCTGGGTCTTGTGACAACCAAAGCACTTTGACACTACCCCCTGCCGAGAGAAGAGGAGTGGATGAGCCTGCGGGTTTGCCTCAAGAAACTTCATGAGGGTCTCTTACTAACTCCATTACACTCTCTCTCCTGGAGCCTCATCTCCATGTCAAGCAGGAGGGTAAAGAAGGGAACTAAGAGCAGGTCTTTCAAGCCACACCCCCACCTGCGGATGGATGGGTTTCTCTGTAGGCCATGCAGGCCTTTGTCGCAGCAAACCTTCCCAGCAGCCCTTGAGCCAAGTAAAACCAGCACAACCAGCCACCAGTGGTTGGTGAGGCAGTGCCCACAAGGCTCATGTTGTATGCCTTTGATAAGGCCATCTTGGCTTTGAGTAGCAGTGTTCCTCGTCACCCATTTCCCCCTCAGGATTACAACACCTGCTATCAAATCATCTAAGCTGAAAACATGAGATGCGCTTGGAAAGGCCTAGTCAGAAGCCATTTCCTCTTATCATTTCCCTCTCCTATGCACCAGTAAGGCCCGTCCAGAGCCCCAGCAGGGAGTGGGCCCTGAGTCCACACTGTCCCTGAGTGATCCAGGAGGCTGCCCACATCCCCACATGTGCACTGTGGTTCCAGTGTAGCTGCTGTGAGCCCACTGCCACTGCCTCAGAAGGGAGCCACTGTGAACCTCTCGAGTGGCTCCAAAGAGCAGTGGCTTTTTGAGAATGGCCCATACTTCTGGCCCGGCTGGATGAAGGGAATGCCGACCCTTTGGCCTCTCCCCCTCCTTCCATCTCTTCTCTCTCTTGCCCTATCTCTCTTTCTACTTCAGAAAAAAAAAAAAAAAAAAAAAAAAGCCTGTCATTCACTTTTTAACACTTTATCCCAAATAAGATCCCTGTGTAATTCTGAAGCTGGTGATCCACTTGGAATTGTAGATAGTTTCAGGAAGCTCCTGCAGGGCTGTCCACCGTTGGTGTGTGCCTCAGTATTTGGACTTCCGAAACTGAAAGTGAAAGTGTCTTTATAGGAGAGAAACGCATGCTGCTCTTTGGCTCTTTCTGTCCAACTTTTCTAGAAATGACTCAAAGTCCATTAAGATTTGTGAATATTGTATAAATTAGCTATGGAAAGTAGCAGGTCAGATGGAAAATTCTTTTCCACAGCCCTGCTCTCCGCCTCCCTCCATCTTAGGAGCGCCTGCCTCAATTCCTCGTCAACTGCTTTGCTCCACTCCATCCCACAGGTGTGAGTGGGGGAAGTTTTTCATTAGGAATACAGTCTGCGTGACATGGAGAATGGATGGAGGGAGCTTTGCTACTCTGCTCTTGGCATGACTCCAGGATTTTTTTCTGGAATCCAACCTCTGTCCTCTTAGGAGAAGGAACCTGTCCTTGGTTCAGATGGCTGGGCATGAGGAGGAAAATTTCCATTAGTGTAGAACAGTGCTGGACAGAATCCGGTTTGGAAAATTACAAATCCAGTTGGTCAAAATAGGCCATTTCCTATGTGTGACCTATTCGTGGTATGCCAACTGGACTGCTTCCTAAACAGGACGAGGAAAGTGAGGAATATTTTTATATGAAAGCCTTAGCCTGTCTGGCACCCATGAAAAAAACTATTTATGCACTCCTACTTTCACCGTCTTTTTGCATTCTCTATTTGTAGCACAACAGAGTTGAATGCCACAAAACACCCCGTTTATAGTGAGCTGTTTTCAGTGACCAATATCAGAAGGAGGCTTGCTTCTGGACTAGCCTCACTAATTGCCAGCAGCCACCATTTTCCATGGAATGGCCTTGGGACAGATGTCACCTCTGTTATGGGGCTCTAATAGGAAAGAGAATGTTTTTTCCCTTCCTATGATCAATACTGCAAATTATTGCTGCTCACAGCTTTTATAGGATTCTCCCAACTGAAAGTTGCAGGCTTTTTCTGTCCCTGTGCATCAGTACTAACAAAAGACAGCCTCACCAAGTCTGTATATTTGAACAGAGGCAAGTTAATTCATCCCCCCGTGTCAGAGCCACAGGCATGTTGAGGGGGTTGATACGTAGCACTGGACCAGGGCGCAAAGCCCAGATAGTTCCAGCCATGAGAGGAGAGCACAAGAATGCTCTGCACTCTGCACTCAGCACCACCTTGGGTCTGCTTTGCCCAGATGAGGGACCACTAACAACCTTCTCAGCACATGTGAATGTGGACTGGTTTTAAAATGCATTCATTCTGCTAGGATTGGGCTGGAAGCTGGAACAGTGAGAGTACTTTTTCTGCTCCTAGTCATCTCCCTTTCTCAGCGTGACATCCTCCTGCAGCAAGCCTAGTATCACTAGCAGTAGTTCCTGCGACTCTTAGCAACACAACCCGAATATTTGCTCCCTGCATCTGGGTCCTCCACCAGGATGGGCCTGCGCATCTGCATTGCTGTACAGACAAACAGGCCTTTTAATTTACATCCTCCTTTAATTCTCATTAAAATCGCAGGGTTTTTGTTTGAAAGACAGTCCTTTTTTTATTTATTTTGAAAAAGGAATGAGTTAGGGACCCCTTTATAACTCTCTTGGCTCAGACTCGAACCCCATGGTAAAGTCACCCTTTCCGCATCTATCTTCAGGAGTTGCTGGGACTTGTTACTGTGTAGCTGCGTGGGGATTCTGGTCTGCTCTTGGACCACTGGCTGGTATCCTTTGTGTGTTTCTTAAGCAGCTCAAAGATAGAATGTTGCTGGTCTGCTATGGGTTAGTGGAGCATAACTCAGCCCCAACTGGACTCCACGGGTGGCTGAACCATTAGTAGTTGCTAGGGGTACAACTGAATTCAACTGCCTTCAGAAACAGGGAACAAAACCAGCCTGACTTGATTCCTGGTTGGGTCAGTATCAGACACTAGGAAGTTGACATCTGCTGCTTTTCTTTGCCACGTGTGATTTGGTTAGGCCTGTCCCTGGCAGATAAGGTCCTTGAAGCCTATGCTTGCCTAGCCAGGGAAGGCAGGACAGAAATGGCCAAATAGGGGCAGGTGGCCCCTGGGAAGGTCTGAGCTGAGGGATACAGGGGACCTCCCACCATTGCCGGATACCCTGTTCTTGACAAGAAGATCCTTTTCCCCAGTGCCAAGCCCCTTGGATCCATCAGAGAAATAGCCTCGGGCCTTGTCCTTTTTCACAACCCCACTTCAAAATCATGTCATCTCCCTGGCCTGATCCCGCTCTAAGCTACTTTGAACAACTAGGAATTATTTTTCTCAGAGGCTTTTTGGGCATTATGAAATACATCCTGATACATCCAGGGCAGTATACCCAGAGCTCCAGGCAGAGAGTGATGGAATCACCTCTTGTCACTCACTAGCCTTAGGCCCTTCTGCAGGTTAGCCTCTCAGTCTCTTCCTTAGCTTCCTTAGCTACCACCCAGGGATTGTAGTAACGTCCCTGGCACCTCTTGTGGGGGTTAGCTGGTGCCCAGAGCCTGGTAGGCAGCAGGCCTGGTGTCATGGGGGCTGCTGATACCACATAACATCATCTGGGTTACATGGGCTCCTCTGCCATCATGATTGATAGGAACAGAACCTCAGCCAAAAAGCTTCCTGAGCTGTAGGGGCTTTCCCTGAGGCCCAGGTTCACCTGGCCCCTTTCTTCCTTGGTCATCTCTGCCTTTGCCCACAGTGAACTCTGACTTGGTTGTTCAGTGCTGAATATTTCTTTCTTAATGTTTTGAATAGGTAATCCATTCATGTGGTTCACAAATCATAAAGTAGTTAAAAGCCTTTCTTGAGTTCCTGATGCCTAGCAAGCTCCGCTCCTCACTCCATGAATACCTACTATTGGTTTGTTCCTTGGGTATCCTTCCAGAGATCATTTATGCATGTACACACATGTGTATGTGTGTCTATATAATTTTTCTCCTTTTCTACTCATGTGATACCAGACAAGTGTATTCAAGGAACGCTCCTACTAATGTGGGAAGAGCCATCCCAGAAATCAGAATACAAAATGTGAACCCAGAATTGGGGGATGTTTTTGCAATCACACTCCTGTTGAGTAAGACATATTTTCATTTTATTGCAACATACTGAAATTTTAGTTTTCTGTACAAATCAGAATCTGCAGTCCCTCCCTTACCCCAAATGCCCAGCTAATCCAAGAGCACAACCAGATTTTTCTGATTGACTTTCTATCTGCGACAGGATGCTCAAGATCAGGCTCTGTAGCTGACAGCAGTGGCACAGGCCTCTCCCAGCTCTGAGCAGCCTCTGCAGGTGCCTGGACAGCTGCTGGCCCCTCCCCTACCTTGGCCAGTTCCAAGTGAGGACCAGTGGTGATGTGTGGCTGCAACTGTTGTGGTCACTTAGGCAAGCTCTTGTGTCTTTGATGCAGGAGTTTGAGCAGCAGCAACTGAAGGCTTCTATTTTGTGGGGCAGACATCTTAGCTACTGAGCAAGTGCACAGTGAGTCTCATGTGGATATGCCTGAATGTCCAGCGTCAGTTCATGGAGCTACTCCCTTTCCCTCCCAACTTTTCGTTGTTGTTGAGACAGGGTCTTGTTACCCAGACTGGAGTGCAGTGGCACCATTGTAGCTCACTGCAGCCTCAACTTCCTGGACTCAAGTGATCCTCCCGCCTCAGTCTGTAGCTGCGTCTACAGGTGCACACCAGCACACCTGGCTAATTTTCGTAATTATTTTTTTGTAGAGACAGGTCTCAACTCACTATGTTGCCCAGGCTGGCCTCCTCACTCTGTGCACACACTTTGAAAAGAAAATGCTTCTGGTCGGGCGCGATGGCTCACGCCTGTAATCCCAACATCCCAGCACTTTGGGAGGCCGAGGCAGGCGGATCACCTTAGGTCAAGAGTTCAAGACCAGCCTGACCAATATGGTGAAACCCCCTCTACTAAAAATACAAAAATTTGCCGGGTGTGGTGACGCATGCCTGTAATCCCAGCCACTCAGGAGGCTGGGACAGGAGAATTGATTGAACCCGGGAGACAGAAGTTGCAGTGAGCCAAGATCCCCACTGCACTCCAGCCTGGGCAACAGAGCGAGACTCCGTCTCAAAAAAACACACAAGAAAAGAAAATGCTTCCTACAGAATTTTCCCTTTATGCCTTGTTTTCCATTTGACAACAGAAATTACCCCAACAATTTTTTTTTTTTTTTTTTTTTTTTTTTTTTTTGAGACGGAGTCTCGCTCTGTCACCCAGGCTGGAATGCAGTGGCACGATCTTGGCCCACTGCAAGCTCCGCCTCCCAGGTTCACGCCATTCTCCCGCCTCGGGAGCTGGGACAACAGGTGCCCGCCACCACGCTCGGCTAATTTTTTGTATTTTTAGTACAGACGGAGTTTCACCGTGTTAGCCAGGATGGTCTCGATCTCCTGACCTCGTGATGCACCTGCCTTGACCTCCCAAAGTGCTGGGATTACAGGCGTGAGCCACTGCGCCCGGCCAATAATTTTTTTAGTTTAAGTTCATTTTTGTCCCCGCTGATGAAAGTTAGAGCTGCTTCCTCCAGGCAGCCCTGGGAGTAGGGGCACAGACTTGTGCCTCGCTTCCCAGCAGCTGCCCAGTGCCTCTGTCCACACCCACCTCCCTGGTGTACTTGCCCCCTACAGCAGCAGCCCAGATCCTCCCCTGGATTAAAATTGCAACTGGTGCCCTAACCCAAAACTTGAGAAAAAATTCTCTATCACATCCACTCTTCTGGCATTTGTAGAATCTCTGGCCCTGGGTGTGTCTTTTCCTGTAGCTGTTACAGATTTCTTAAGCAGATTTCTTAAGCAGATGGACATGTCCAGATTCATGCCTAAATATCCAGTTGATAACTGGAAAATGCTGGTTCACGGTTCTTTAGTAAAGATTAATAAGGGATCCCCATGTGCTGGGGAGTGTGCTTCCATTTGAGTGGGGATATCAGAAGAAAAAGAGGGGCTTGTGTAGTAAACCTTACTTTGCCAATTCAGCTGTAGAGCCCAAATTGTTACAAGATGCAAAGATGTACTCCACTTTTTGACCAAGCATCAGCACCTTTGGCTTACCATCCAGTCCTTACTTCTGTGACTGTAAGGGCCCCACCAGTGTCAGCAGACTTGTTTGTGCTTTGGGGGAACTCTCTTCTCAGCTCCCTTTGCCAGTCCCAAGCCTGGTGGATCTGCATCTCACGCCCACTGCACACCGTTCCTCTCCATCTGCCCTTCCCTCCCAGGCCCCCGGTCGGGGGAGCAGGTGTGGCAAGTGTTAGGAACTCCCTTCTGGTGACAGCTGGTCTTCCTAGAGTGTTGCTGGTAACTATCGCCTCTTGGTCTTCTGACATCATTGCCAGGAACGGGGCACTTTTTCGTCTTGTAGTTTGGCCCTCGGGTTTCCTCACTAGGTATTGTGTAACTCCCTCAAAAAAAGGTTTATGAAATGCTGAACCTCAGGTTTCATAGACGTCTTTGTACACTAAAAATTCTGCAGCAGAATATTTTTAAACATTCGCAGTTTTTTGTAAGCTATATTTTTGTATATTTAATTGCTATTTTAAAATTTTAATGCATTTTGCTAATCACTCCTCAAAAATAAAACATGCATGTAATTGACTCAAACGTGTAAATAAAAGCAAATTTTGAAAAATAGTGTTGTGCATATGCCTTTGAACAGAGGGA